GAACTTTAGAAACTATTCAGTAATTTCGTTATTCACAGACGAAGTAACCAAGATTTGAATGAAATAACTTTTCTGTAGCCATATTGGAGAGTGACAGCACTGTTCCTAACAAAATTTCTTAAATGGGACTATAAACTATTAACTAATTCTGACAGTTTGAATATTCATTAACTGTGGAGAGTGAAGATGGTTAAGAAGCCAAGGACACTTGCTATCCTCCCTTACAACTGGTTCCCAAGGAGTCAAGTAACTTCAGAGCTGTATTTTTTGACAATCAAAAAGTCACAGTAATCGTACCTTTTCTGCGTATATACAATGCTACACAGTTCCCAAACGCGTTTTTCACATCATTAGGGGAAAGATTATTAAAACATTCAGAGTTACGAATATCAAGCTGGGCGCCGTGGCTCATGCCTGAAATCCCAACACTTTGGGAGGCCGAGGCGGGAGGATGGCTTGAGGCCAGATGGAGACCAGCTTGGGGAACGAGGCGAGACCCGTGTCTACTCAAACACCCCGCCCCCGCAAAACCAAACAACAAAAACAGTAACTGATATCTTTTACATTTACTTCTTGTTCTTAAAAAAAAACGCTCAAGGCGATTTCTCAATCACTCCTTATCACTTCTGCAAATAATTGTATTATTCCTTATTTACGCAGCAGCGGCAAAATTTGAGGAACACTAGCGAATGTGTCCAGAGCAGCTCATACTCGCTCGCCAAAACCCAAGCGCAGCACTAAAGAAACGGGAGACCCGGCTTCGGGTGACTCGTCCCCCCTTCCAAACGTCAGCACAGTCGAAAACGTGCACCCCGCAGCCTCCACTGCCGCGAGCCACACGCCACCTCCAGAGGGCCGGGGCCTACAGCCTCAAGGGGCCGCCCAAGGAGGCGGACCTGGCGCAGCCCAGGCGTCCGGCCCCTCCCCGCGGCTGGCCCGGCCTCCGGGGAAGCCCCCTTGGTCCCACCCAGGGCCAGGGCCCGCCCCCAGCTTCGCCGGCCTCCTTCCTGTGGGAAGTGCGGCTCCTTTCGCGTCCCCCACCCTCTCGGCTCCGCCTGGCAGCAGCTCCGCCGCCCAGAGGCGTCCGAGACCCTCCGACTCGTGGGTACGCATAGGCCTCGCCAGCGAGCCTTGCCCAGGCAACGAGTCGCCAGCCCGCCCCCTCGCCGCGGGCTAGGTCTCACCTCGCCACCAGTACGTCTTGGACAAGTAGTGCCAGGTCTGATGCCGGGTGTGGTGAGTGCCGCCGGGACCCAGGTGCGCCGCCTCGATGAGGTCCCGGCGTCGCTCCGGCTGCAGCACCACCTCCAGCTCCGCGAAGGTCTTGCGGTGCCGCTGCCGCCGCTGGTAATACAGAGTCCCGCCGCGCACCACGTAGCAGGCGGCAGCTTTTCGGATTTTACGCTTGACATTGCCCTCGGTGCCCGGCGCATACGGCTCGCGCTCGTTCGTCAGGTAACGCAGGATGGCCCGGTAGCTTTCCTCGCTTGACATCGCGGACCGCGGCTCCCTGAGGGCGCCTGTCAGGGACAGGTGAGGAAAACGGCCCGCTACCTACGGGCGGCTGCAGGAGGAGCGGCGGCACCGTAGGGAGAAACGGCTGCGCCTTTGGCGAGCGCTCTTCGACGGCTCCCTTAGTCCGAAGGAAAAGCGGGCGAGTTGGTAACCAGGGGGAACTGCACTTCTCCAGCGCGCGGGATCCGCTGGCGACTGACAAAATGGCTGCTGCACCACCGGAAGTGACGCAAGGCAAGGGCGGGGACTGAGCCCTGATTGGAGCGCACTCTCGTTTTCTGGCTTGATGGAGCCGATCCAGTGACGTCAGGAATGCGGGTGGACATTTTGGAAGCGGGTAGGACCCTTCACTGCAGTTCGAGGGAGTCTTTAAGCAGACATCTTAAGTCCTGGCAGTTTCTCTTTTCATTTTTCCCTTTTCCACGCTTTCTAAGGAGCCACGTGTAGGGGGAGCTGGTGGACAGTTGAGAGTTCAGCCGAAACATCCAGAGGGTTAGGAGTCCGTTTTTACGTTTGAGACTCCCAACATCATAAAAGCATATTTTCAGGCTTCTGGAAAAATATTAGTCTCTTGACACGGGACCAGAGACAGCCCATTTACATGGAAATTTAGATTCCAGTTAACAGTTATAAAATTTTCAGTGCCTCCCTCAGTGATGAGTTATTGTTTCTAAACTTGCACCTGCTAGCTCCAGACTACTCAAGGAAGAGTCGAGATTCTTTTGGAATTATCAGCATTTATAGTCAATGTTATTGCGAGTGGAAAAGGGGGTCGGTAACACTATTTTAAGGCTTTATTTACATATATTTTTACACAAACGTAGGGGAAAAGGTTCTCCATTTTGCACCAAATATATATGAGGGTGCAAGAAGGGGAGCGGACTTGAGCTGCGTCTCCCAGTGCGTGCTGAGGATGCTAATACAGGTATTTAGCTGGTAATCCCGGAGCAGCGACCCCGGTCACCCTTTCCTGGGACGAATCTGCAGCGCTCACAGGGGCCCAGGGCTGACATCCCTCCTCGGGGACTGGGGTTGGACACTGTCGCCGCTTTGCTAAAGCCAGAACATTTCAGGCCGAGGGCTCCAGCTGCAGACACGGCCTAGTACACTTCTCCACCGGAGGGTCTGTAGTCTCTGGGTGAGGCCCTTTGACGCTCCTAGAAGTAGCTGACGGGCAGACAGGTGAATACAGTAGGCTCGAAAACAGAATCATACAGCCAGCCTCTGGTGTTAGGGGCGTGTTTTTGTGTGTGTGCACACGCAGTAATTCCCGGATGGCCCGGACATCCTTGAAAGATTCCAGGTGCGGGGACATGAGCTCTCAAGGCCCAGAAGATCCATCTAAATAACTTTTTTTTTTTTTAAAGGTCTCCTATGTTGCCTCAAACAATCCTCCCACCTTGGCCTCCGGAGGAGCTAGAGTACAGCCGCTGCCACCAAGCCCGGATTTGCTATGACACTGATATACAAGTTATAGAGTCCCTGCTTTCAACTGTTTTAGGGTATAACTTAGAAGTGGAACTGCTGGGATAATTTTTATGTTTACCCTTTTGAGAAAACACCAAATGATTTTTCACAGCTGTTGCATATTTAGCAATGCACAAAGGTTCCAATTTCTCCCCATCCTCACCAACACCTGTAATTCCTGTTTTTTTTTTTCCTGAATAGTCACCCTAATAGGTGTGTCATATCCACTTTTAAGTTTCTCCTTCCTCTGAACTTTCAACATATTTTATGTCTGATGGCATTTATTTCTCACAATACCTAGAAAAGTCCTTCATCCAGAAGGTGTTCAGTAAGTATTCCCAAGCCTCCTGAATACTAGTCCTACCATGGCACTCAAACTTTTTCTCATGTATAACCCAGCTAAAAGGACACTTAACAAGGACCAGAAAAACCACTGTTTTTCTAGTGAATGAACTAGTGTATGGTGGACTGGTTCATGGTCCACTGGCTATGTTAGGACTAATCCTGTAAATATTGCAATCAAAACCAAATTATGGTAACTTCTCAATTTCCTCCCACTGGAAAACTAAGCCCTTCCACCCTGCCCTATAACGCAAAGGTGCTTAACGTAATTTATCTGACTTTAAAATTTCAACTCGGTATTGCTACTAGCCTAAAATATATAGAGACAGTTTATAATATCTTTTTCATTTTGCTGACGCTTTACAGTTTAAGAGCTCTTTCGCATACAGTCTGATTTAATTTTACAGAGCAGAAAACCAACGTTCAGAGAGCTTTGACAACTTAAGAGATAGCCCCCAACATCAAGGCGTATTCCACTTACCGACTGTCCCTTTTTGTGCTTCCTTCTGTAGAGGACAGTCCAGTTTATCTGCCGAGGATTCCTCTTGGAAAGGAAAGCCGACTCGCATTTCGCATTAAGAAACTGGAAAACCTAGAGTGACAAATGCAAAGGAATTACTATTTAACTATACAAAGTACAAGAGGCTGAGTAAGCTTGGAATCCTTAGAAGATCAATATGCTAGTTCTGGCTTATCATTTTACAAAACTGAGGCCCACAAGGACCAAAAGGCTGTCACATAACTGGCAGGTAACTGTGTCACACTATGAAGGTCCTTGCGTTTAGTCTTTTCTCGAGAGCAGGAAATCTAGGCTCATAGCAAAGGACAGGGTGGTGCGTCCTTCTGGGAAGCATTCTGCTCTTGTCCGTCCCAGGATTCCAAAGGGTACCTCCGTACCTCAGTTATTTCCCTTACACCGGGACATCAGTTACATAAACCCCTCCTGATGTCCGACCTGGCTCACAATAAATAATCAACACTGGTTCACTTAGAGGTTTCTGGTCCTAACGACCAGTCCACAGAGCGTCCACGAAGACTTCCAGAGGCCAGTGGTGATGTGGGGAATAAACCCGCCTAAACCGAATTAAACCAGCCTTTCCTCCTCGGAGTACAAGAAGGTAGGTGAAGCCGACGCGGCTTTTTACCTTCCCGTCGGTCCTGGCGTAGCGCCTCCCGTGTCCGGGGTAGATCTTGTACCCGCTAAAACTGCACAGCTCGACCCTGCAACAAAAAGTGAAAGTCCATCAGGGAGGGTGTCTACAGCCATGCCAGGGACGACAGAGAGGAGTTCTGCCCGAGGATGTAAGCGGATTGGGAACCACGGGTCGTGCTTACTTCATGGCGACAGCTCCACGGAAAGACAAAAGATGGCGAAAAGAAAGAGAGAATCATGGGAAGAGACCTTATAAGGTCGCTGCGGGGATGGGGGCCGGAAATCTCCTCCCCAATATCCTTCGATGCTCCTGGCCCTCCTTGATGACGTAATCATCGCGAGGCGAAAGATCTCGTTTTCCCTGACAGCTGACTTCCTCTGGCGCAATTCATCCAGAGGCGCTGGAGGGTTCTCGGGCCCAGAGGGCCTGCCAAAAAGGCAGTCAGACAGTTGGTTTATGAGTCATTCTGTCTCTGTCTCTCCTCTCTTTTTTTTTTTTGAGACGGAGTTTCGCTCTTGTTGCCCAGGCTGGAGTGCAGTGGCGCAATCTCGGCTCACCGTAACCTCCGCCTCCCAGGTTCAAGCGATTCTCCTGCCTCAGCCTCCCTAGTAGCTGGGATTACAGGCATGTGCCACCACGTCCGGCTAATTTTGTATTTTTCGTAGAGACGGGGTTTCTCCATGTTGGTCAGGCTGGTCTCGAACTCCTGACCTCAGGTGGTCCGCCCTCCTCGGCCTCCCAAAGTGTTGGGATTATAGGCGGGAGCCACTGCGCCCGGCCCATTCTGCCTCTCTTACTGCCAAGTATCCTAGAGCCATCTTCCGGCTGCAGGGAATGTGAACTGAAGAGAAAGGTGTCCTCTCTTCTCATAAAGAGACCCAAAGACGAATGCCCCGCAGGTAAAACCAGTCACATTTTGCCTTCCCTGTTGTCTCTATACTTTGTGTCTTTTTCTTTTCCAAGTCTCTCGTTCCACCTTACGAGAAACACCCACAGGTGTGGAGGGGCAACCCACCCCTTCATCTGGTGCCCAACGTGGAGGCTTTTCTCTAGGGTGAAGGTACGCTCGAGCGTGGTCATTGAGGACAAGTTGACGAGAGATCCCGAGTACATCTACAGTCAGCCTTGCGGTAAGCTTGTGCGCTCGGAAGAAGCTAGGGTGATAATGGGGCAAACTAAAAGTAAAACTAAAAGTAAATATGCCTCTTATCTCAGCTTTATTAAAATTCTTTTAAAAAGAGGGGGAGTTAGAGTATCTACAAAAAATCTAATCAAGCTATTTCAAATAATAGAACAATTTTGCCCATGGTTTCCAGAACAAGGAACTTTAGATCTAAAAGATTGGAAAAGAATTGGCGAGGAACTAAAACAAGCAGGTAGAAAGGGTAATATCATTCCACTTACAGTATGGAATGATTGGGCCATTATTAAAGCAGCTTTAGAACCATTTCAAACAAAAGAAGATAGCGTTTCAGTTTCTGATGCCCCTGGAAGCTGTGTAATAGATTGTAATGAAAAGACAGGGAGAAAATCCCAGAAAGAAACAGAAAGTTTACATTGCGAATATGTAACAGAGCCAGTAATGGCTCAGTCAACGCAAAATGTTGACTATAATCAATTACAGGGGGTGATATATCCTGAAACGTTAAAATTAGAAGGAAAAGGTCCAGAATTAGTGGGGCCATCAGAGTCTAAACCACGAGGGCCAAGTCCTCTTCCAGCAGGTCAGGTGCCCGTAACATTACAACCTCAAACGCAGGTTAAAGAAAATAAGACCCAACCGCCAGTAGCTTATCAATACTGGCCGCCGGCTGAACTTCAGTATCTGCCACCCCCAGAAAGTCAGTATGGATATCCAGGAATGCCCCCAGCACTACAGGGCAGGGCGCCATATCCTCAGCCGCCCACTGTGAGACTTAATCCTACAGCATCACGTAGTGGACAAGGTGGTACACTGCACGCAGTCATTGATGAAGCCAGAAAACAGGGAGATCTTGAGGCATGGCGGTTCCTGGTAATTTTACAACTGGTACAGGCCGGGGAAGAGACTCAAGTAGGAGCGCCTGCCCGAGCTGAGACTAGATGTGAACCTTTCACCATGAAAATGTTAAAAGATATAAAGGAAGGAGTTAAACAATATGGATCCAACTCCCCTTATATAAGAACATTATTAGATTCCATTGCTCATGGAAATAGACTTACTCCTTATGACTGGGAAAGTTTGGCCAAATCTTCCCTTTCATCCTCTCAGTATCTACAGTTTAAAACCTGGTGGATTGATGGAGTACAAGAACAGGTACGAAAAAATCAGGCTACTAAGCCCACTGTTAATATAGACGCAGACCAATTGTTAGGAACAGGTCCAAATTGGAGCACCATTAACCAACAATCAGTGATGCAGAATGAGGCTATTGAACAAGTAAGGGCTATTTGCCTCAGGGCCTGGGGAAAAATTCAGGACCCAGGAACAGCTTTCCCTATTAATTCAATTAGACAAGGCTCTAAAGAGCCATATCCTGACTTTGTGGCAAGATTACAAGATGCTGCTCAAAAGTCTATTACAGATGACAATGCCCGAAAAGTTATTGTAGAATTAATGGCCTATGAAAATGCAAATCCAGAATGTCAGTCGGCCATAAAGCCATTAAAAGGAAAAGTTCCAGCAGGAGTTGATGTAATTACAGAATATGTGAAGGCTTGTGATGGGATTGGAGGAGCTATGCATAAGGCAATGCTAATGGCTCAAGCAATGAGGGGGCTCACTCTAGGAGGACAAGTTAGAACATTTGGGAAAAAATGTTATAATTGTGGTCAAATCGGTCATCTGAAAAGGAGTTGCCCAGTCTTAAATAAACAGAATATAATAAATCAAGCTATTACAGCAAAAAATAAAAAGCCATCTGGCCTGTGTCCAAAATGTGGAAAAGGAAAACATTGGGCCAATCAATGTCATTCTAAATTTGATAAAGATGGGCAACCATTGTCGGGAAACAGGAAGAGGGGCCAGCCTCAGGCCCCCCAACAAACTGGGGCATTCCCAGTTCAACTGTTTGTTCCTCAGGGTTTTCAAGGACAACAACCCCTACAGAAAATACCACCACTTCAGGGAGTCAGCCAATTACAACAATCCAACAGCTGTCCCGCGCCACAGCAGGCAGCGCCACAGTAGATTTATGTTCCACCCAAATGGTCTCTTTACTCCCTGGAGAGCCCCCACAAAAGATTCCTAGAGGGGTATATGGCCCGCTGCCAGAAGGGAGGGTAGGCCTTATTTTAGGGTGATCAAGTCTAAATTTGAAGGGAGTCCAAATTCATACTGGGGTAATTTATTCAGATTATAAAGGGGGAATTCAGTTAGTGATCAGCTCCACTGTTCCCTGGAGTGCCAATCCAGGTGATAGAATTGCTCAATTACTGCTTTTGCCTTATGTTAAAATTGGGGAAAACAAAACGGAAAGAACAGGAGGGTTTGGAAGTACCAACCCTGCAGGAAAAGCCACTTATTGGGCTAATCAGGTCTCAGAGGATAGACCCGTGTGTACAGTCACTATTCAGGGAAAGAGTTTGAAGGATTAGTGGATACCCAGGCTGATGTTTCTATCATCGGCATAGGCACCGCCTCAGAAGTGTATCAGAGTGCCATGATTTTACATTGTCTAGGATCTGATAATCAAGAAAGTACGGTTCAGCCTATGATCACTTCTATTCCAATCAATTTATGGGGCCGAGACTTGTTACAACAATGGCATGCAGAGATTACTATCCCAGCCTCCCTATACAGCCCCAGGAATCAAAAAATCATGACTAAAATGGGATAGCTCCCTAAAAAGGGACTAGGAAAGAATGAAGATGGCATTAAAGTCCCAACTGAGGCTGAAAAAAATCAAAAAAAGAAAAGGAATAGGGCATCCTTTTTAGAAGCGGTCACTGTAGAGCCTCCAAAACCCATTCCATTAATTTGGGGGGAAAAAAAAAAACTGTATGGTAAATCAGTAGCCGCTTCCAAAACAAAAACTGGAGGCTTTACACTTATTAGCAAAGAAACAGTTAGAAAAAGGACATATTGAGCCTTCATTTTCGCCTTGGAATTCTCCTGTTTGTAATTCAGAAAAAATCCGGCAGATGGCGTATGCTAACTGACTTAAGAGCCATTAATGCCATAATTCAACCCATGGGGGCTCTCCCATCCCGGTTGCCCTCTCCAGCCATGGTCCCCTTTAATTATAATTGATCTGAAGGATTGCTTTTTTACCATTCCTCTGGCAAAAGAGGATTTTGAAAAATTTGCTTTTACTATACCAGCCTAAATAATAAAGAACCAGCCACCAGGTTTCAGTGGAAAGTATTGCCTCAGGGAATGCTTAATAATTCAACTATTTGTCAGACTTTCATAGCTCAAGCTCTGCAACCAGTTAGAGACAAGTTTTCAGACTGTTATATCGTTCATTATGTTGATATTTTGTGTGCTGCAGAAACGAGAGACAAATTAATTGACCGTTACACATTTCTCAGACAGAGGTTGCCAACGCGGGACTGACAATAGCATCTGATAAGATTCAAACCTCTCCTCCTTTCCATTACTTGGGAATGCAGGTAGAGGAAAGGAAAATTAAACCACAAAAAATAGAAATAAGAAAAGACACATTAAAAACATTAAATGAGTTTCAAAAGTTGGTAGGAGATACTAATTGGATTCGGAGATATTAATTGGATTTGGCCAACTCTAGGCATTCCTACTTATGCCATGTCAATTTTGTTCTCTTTCTTAAGAGGGGACTTGGAATTAAATAGTGAAAGAATGTTACCTCCAGAGGCAACTAAAGAAATTAAATTAATTGAAGAAAAAAATTCGGTCAGCACAAGTAAATAGGATCACTTGGCCCCACTCCAAATTTTGATTTTTGGTACTGCACATTCTCTAACAGCCATCATTGTTCAAAACACAGATCTTGTGGATTGGTCCTTCCTTCCTCATAGTACAATTAAGACTTTTACATTGTACTTGGATCAAATGGCTACATTAATTGGTCAGGGAAGATTACGAATAATAACATTGTGTGGAAATGACCCAGATAAAATCACTGTTCCTTTCAACAAGCAACAAGTTAGACAAGCCTTTATCAGTTCTGGTGCATGGCAGATTGGTCTTGCTAATTTTCTGGGAATTATTGATAATCATTACCCAAAAACAAAAATCTTCCAGTTCTTAAAATTGACTACTTGGATTCTACCTAAAATTACCAGACGTGAACCTTTAGAAAATGCTCTAACAGTATTTACTGATGGTTCCAGCAATGGAAAAGCGGCTTACACAGGGCCGAAAGAACGAGTAATCAAAACTCCGTATCAATCAGCTCAAAGAGCAGAGTTGGTTGCAGTCATTACAGTGTTACAAGATTTTGACCAACCTATCAATATTATATCAGATTCTGCATATGTAGTACAGGCTACAAGGGATGTTGAGACAGCTCTAATTAAATATAGCACGGACGATCATTTAAACCAGCTATTCAATTTATTACAACAAACTGTAAGAAAAAGAAATTTCCCATTTTATATTACTCATATTCGAGCACACACTAATTTACCAGGGCCTTTGACTAAAGCAAATGAACAAGCTGACTTACTGGTATCATCTGCATTCATAAAAGCACAAGAACTTCTTGCTTTGACTCATGTAAATGCAGCAGGATTAAAAAACAAATTTGATGTCACATGGAAACAGGCAAAAGATATTGTACAACATTGCACCCAGTGTCAAGTCTTACACCTGTCCACTCAAGAGGCAGGAGTTAATCCCAGAGGTCTGTGTCCTAATGCGTTATGGCAAATGGATGGCACGCATGTTCCTTCATTTGGAAGATTATCATATGTTCATGTAACAGTTGATACTTATTCACATTTCATATGGGCAACTTGCCAAACAGGAGAAAGTACTTCCCATGTTAAAAAACATTTATTATCTTGTTTTGCTGTAATGGGAGTTCCAGAAAAAATCAAAACTGACAATGGACCAGGATATTGTAGTAAAGCTTTCCAAAAATTCTTAAGTCAGTGGAAAATTTCACATACAACAGGAATTCCTTATAATTCCCAAGGACAGGCCATAGTTGAAAGAACTAATAGAACACTCAAAACTCAATTAGTTAAACAAAAAGAAGGGGGAGACAGTAAGGAGTGTACCACTCCTCAGATGCAACTTAATCTAGCACTCTATACTTTAAATTTTTTAAACATTTATAGAAATCAGACTACTACTTCTGCAAAACAACATCTTACTGGTAAAAAGCACAGCCCACATGAAGGAAAACTAATTTGGTGGAAAGATAATAAAAATAAGACATGGGAAATAGGGAAGGTGATAACGTGGGGGAGAGGTTTTGCTTGTGTTTCACCAGGAGAAAATCAGCTTCCTGTTTGGATACCCACTAGACATTTGAAGTTCTACAATGAACCCATCGGAGATGCAAAGAAAAGGGCCTCCACAGAGATGGTAACCCCAGTCACATGGATGGATAATCCTATAGAAGTATATGTTAATGATAGTGTATGGGTACCTGGCCCCACAGATGATCGCTGCCCTGCCAAACCTGAGGAAGAAGGGATGATGATAAATATTTCCATTGTGTATCGTTATCCTCCTATTTGCCTAGGGAGAGCACCAGGATGTTTAATGCCTGCAGTCCAAAATTGGTTGGTAGAAGTACCTACTGTCAGTCCTAACAGTAGATTCACTTATCACATGGTAAGCGGGATGTCACTCAGGCCACGGGTAAATTATTTACAAGACTTTTCTTATCAAAGATCATTAAAATTTAGACCTAAAGGGAAACCTTGCCCCAAGGAAATTCCCAAAGAATCAAAAAATACAGAAGTTTTAGTTTGGGAAGAATGTGTGGCCAATAGTGCGGTGATATTACAAAACAATGAATTCGGAACTATTATAGATTGGGCACCTCGAGGTCAATTCTACCACAATTGCTCAGGACAAACTCAGTCGTGTCCAAGTGCACAAGTGAGTCCAGCTGTTGATAGCGACTTAACAGAAAGTCTAGACAAACATAAGCATAAAAAATTACAGTCTTTCTACCCTTGGGAATGGGGAGAAAAAGGAATCTCTACCCCAAGACCAGAAATAATAAGTCCTGTTTCTGGTCCTGAACATCCAGAATTATGGAGGCTTTGGCCTGACACCACATTAGAATTTGGTCTGGAAATCAAACTTTAGAAACAAGAGATCGTAAGCCATTTTATACTATCGACCTAAATTCCAGTCTAACGGTTCCTTTACAAAGTTGCGTAAAGCCCTCTTATATGCTAGTTGTAGGAAATATAGTTATTAAACCAGACTCCCAAACTATAACCTGTGAAAATTGTAGATTGTTTACTTGCATTGATTCAACTTTTAATTGGCGGCACCGTATTCTGCTGGTGAGAGCAAGAGAGGGCGTGTGGATCTCTGTGTCCGTGGACTGACCGTGGGAGGCCTCGCCATCCATCCATATTTTGACTGAAGTATTAAAAGGCATTTTAAATAGATCCAAAAGATTCATTTTTACCTTAATTGCAGTGATTATGGGATTAATTGCAGTCACAGCTACGGCTGCTGTGGCAGGAGTTGCATTGCACTCTTCTGTTCAGTCGGTAAACTTTGTTAATGATTGGCAAAAGAATTCTACAAGATTGTGGAATTCACAATCTAGTATTGATCAAAAATTGGCAAATCAAATTAATGATCTTAGACAAACTGTCATTTGGATGGGAGACAGACTCATGAGCTTAGAACATTGTTTCCAGTTACAGTGTGACTGGAATACGTCAGATTTTTGTATTACACCCCAAATTTATAATGAGTCTGAGCATCACTGGGACATGGTTAGACGCCATCTACAGGGAAGAGAAGATAATCTCACTTTAGACATTTCCAAATTAAAATAACAAATTTTCGAAGCATCAAAAGCCCATTTAAATTTGATGCCAGGAACTGAGGCAATTGCAGGAGTTGCTGATGGCCTCGCAAATCTTAACCCTGTCACTTGGGTTAAGACCATCGGAAGTACTATGATTATAAATCTCATATTAATCCTTGTGTGCCTGTTTTGTCTGTTGTTAGTCTGCAGGTGTACCCAACAGCTCCGAAGAGACAGCGACCATCGAGAACGGGCCATGATGACGATGGCGGTTTTGTCGAAAAGAAAAGGGGGAAATGTGGGGAAAAGCAAGAGAGATCAGATTGTTACTGTGTCTGTGTAGAAAGAAGTAGACATAGGAGACTCCATTTTGTTCTGTACTAAGAAAAATTCTTCTGCCTTGAGATTCTGTTAATCTATGACCTTACCCCCAACCCCGTGCTCTCTGAAACAGGTGCTGTGTCAAACTCAGGGTTAAATGGATTAAGGGTTGTGCAAGATGTGCTTTGTTAAACAAATGCTTGAAGGCAGCATGCTCCTTAAGAGTCATCACCACTCCCTAATCTCAAGTACCCAGGGACACAAAAACTGCGGAAGGCCGCAGGGACCTCTGCCTAGGAAAGCCAGGTATTGTCCAAGGTTTCTCCCCATGTGATAGTCTGAAATATGGCCTCATGGGAAGGGAAAGACCTGACCGTCCCCCAGCCCGACACCCGTAAAGGGTCTGTGCTGAGGAGGATTAGTATAAGAGGAAGGCATTCCTCTTGCAGTTGAGACAAGAGGAAGGCATCTGTCTCCTGCCCGTCCCTGGGCAATGGAATGTCTCGGTATAAAACCCGATTGTACGTTCCATCTACTGAGATAGGAAGAAAACGCCTTAGGGCTGGAGGTGGGACATGCAGGCAGCAATACTGCTTTGTAAAGCATTGAGATGTTTATGTGTATGCATATCTAAAAGCACAGCACTTGATTCTTTACCTTGTCTATGATGCAAAGACCTTTGTTCACGTGTTTGTCTGCTGACCCTCTCCCCACTATTGTCTTGTGACCATGACACATCCCCCTCTCAGAGAAACACCCACGAATGATCAATAAATACTAAGGGAACTCAGAGACGGCGCGGATCCTCCATATGCTGAACGCTGGTTCCCTGGGTCCCCTTATTTCTTTCTCTATACTTTGTCTCTGTGTCTTTTTCTTTTCCAAGTCTCTCATTCCACCTTAAGAGAAACACTCACAGGTGTGGAGGGGCAACCCATCCCTTCAGAGGTGGGTGGATCACCTGAGGTCAGGAGTTCAAGACAAGCCTGGCCAACATGGTGAAACCCCATCTCTACTAAAAATACAAAATTAGCCAGGTGTGGTGGCAGGTGTCTGTAGTCCCAGCTACTTGGGAGGCTGACGAGAATCGCTTGAACCTGGGAGGGGGAGGTTTCAGTGAGCCGAGATTGCACCACTGCACTCCAGCCTGGGGGACAGAGTGAAACTCTGTCTCAAAAAAACAACAAAAAACCCCACCTATAGACAGGACTAGCTACATAAATAACTTGCAGGGCTCAGTGTAAAATGAAAGTGTGAGGTCCCTTTTTCAAAGACGTAGAAGGCCGGGTGCGGTGGCTCATGCCTGTAATCCCAGCACTTTGGGAGGCTGAGGCAGGCAGGTTATGAGGTCAGGAGTTCGAGACAGCCTGACCAATATGGTGAAACCCCATCTCTACTAAAAATACAAAAATTAGCTGGGTGTGGTAGCGGGCGCCTGTAGTCCCAGCTACTCAGGAGGCTGAGGCAGAAGAATTACTTGAACCCAGGAGACGGAGGTTGCAGTGAGCTGAGATCGTGCCACTGCACTCTCCAGCCTCCTCGGTGACAGAGCGAGACTCTGTCTCAAAAAAAAAAAAAAAAACAGAAAAAGGTGCTATTAAAGATACCAAAATATAAGGCACTTTCCTTTATTCTGCAATCTGTCTCTCCACTTTTCATAGTATTTTTTCATTTGTTATTTAACATCATGTTTTGTCAGGTGAGGACATTTACTCAGCCAGTGCAGCACTCACTGGTATCCAGGGGCCATAGGTGATTTGACGCACCCACATGGCCCACCAGCTGTTGAGTTCCACCTCCAGCCAGCCACTGGACCAACATGCAGTGCCCTGGCTGGGGGCAGGAAAGTCTAACAAACCATTTCATTCCACTGTCCTCCTGGCCAAACCCACAGAGGACAGGTAAACCCCCTTGTATGTGTTTTGTACTTGGATCTGGGGTGGGCATCAAGTCACTTGCAGAATGTATGATGGTGCTGCCAGCTTGGGGGAAGGAGGAGGGCAGCAGTAGTATTGGAGGGGAGGGGAAAGATAGGCCATTGTCAGGGAACTGCAGACTCAGCCCGTGGAGGCAGCTGGGGAAGCAGCAGAAAGCGGTACTGCACGTTAGCTGAGACACCAAGCCCTAGGCACATGCTCTATTATTCTCTTGTACTACTTCACTGATAAAACACAAAATTAAAGATAGAATTAGACTTTCAAGACAGCAACAGCAGAAAATTAAACCCCAAGTATGGGACCCTCCTTAGCACAGTGCCGTATGCAACTGCACTGGTCACACAACTTGAAGCTGGCTCTGCCTTTAGATTACAAGAAATTTGGGCAGGGTGTGGCAGTTCATGCCTGTAATCCCAGCACTTTGGGAGGACAAAGCCAGAGGATAGCTTGAGGCCAGGAATTTGAGACCAGACTGGTCAACCTAGAGAGACTCTGTTTCTACAAAATCTAAAAAAAAAATTAGCTGGGCATGGTGGTGCATGCCTGCAGTCTCAGCTACTTGGGAGGCTGAGGTGGGAGGATCGCTTGATCTCAGGAGTTTGAGGCTGCAGTGACACGTGATTGTACCACTGCACTCCAGCCTGGGTGACAGAGCAAGATCCTGTCTCAGAAAAAAAAAAGAAAAAATTTTAGTGACTTTGTTAACCAGTTACAATGTATGGATTTCATTTAAGCCCTGCTTAAATGGACCTGGGGTAATTAGAGTACTTATTGGATTTTTGTTATTAAGATTTACTGTTAATTTTTTAGGTTTTATGATTGTACTGTGGTTATTTTTTAGTTATTTTTTCAAAGTACATACTAAATATATTTACAGATGAAAGAACATGTCTGAGTCAGGCATGATGGCTCACGCTTGTAATGTCAGCACTTTGGGAGGCTGAGGTGGCTGGATCACTTCAGGTCAGGAGTCTGAGACCAGCCTGACCAACATGGTGAATCCCTGTCTCTACTAAAAAAATACAAAATCAGCCAGGTGTGATGGTGCATATCTGTAATCCCAGCTACTTGGGAGGCTGGGGCAGGAGAATTGCTTGAACCCAGGAAGTGGAAGTTGCAGTGAGCCGTGATCACGCCATTGTACTCCAGCCTGGGCAACAAGAGAAATTCTGTCTCAAAAAAAAAAAAAAGAAATAACATATTTAAGATTTGCTTTAAAATAATCTGAAGGCAGAGTTAGTGGGTGTGATAATTAATATTAGATATCAAATTGATTGGATTGACAGATGCCTAGATGCTGAATCATTGTTTCTAGGTGTGTCTGTGAGGGTGTTTCCGGAGGAGATTTACTTGTGAGTCAGTGGACTGAGAGGGAAGGACTCACCCTGAAGGTGGACAGGCACCATGCAATCAGCTGGCCCAACTAGGACAAAGCAGGCAGAAGAAGGGGGATACTCAGCTCATACTGCTTTATTTCTCTTGCTCCCTTCTCGAGTGGGATGCCATCTTTCTTCTGCCCTTGCACATCATACTCCAGGTTCTTTGGGTTTTGGACTCTGGAACTTGCACCAGCAGCCTCTCGGGGATTCTCAGGCCTTCAGCCACAGGTTGGGGACTACGCTTTTGTCTTTCCTAGTTCTAAGGCTTTTGGACTGGAATGAAGCCACCAGCTTTTCTGGTTCTCCAGTTTGTGGACACCCTGTTAGTGAGACTTCTTCACCTTTGTGATTGTGTAAGCCAATTCCGCCTAATAAAATCTCTATCTATCTATCTATCTATCTATCTATCTATCTATCTA